AGAGCTAAGAACCCCTGAGCGTGGTTCTGGAAGCTTCAGCTCTGGCCAGTGGGGGTTCTTCCCTGTTCATACCAAGGGCTCTGTGCCCGGCAGGGGTCGGGGGTGGGGGTGAGGATGGGGGAGGAACAAGTGCAAAAGGTGCATCGTGGCCCAGAGAAGGCGGCCTGTGCTCTGCCCTGCTCCTGTGTGACCTCCAGTCATATGCTGGACTCCTCTGGGCCACAAGCTCCCAGCTGGGAAAATCTCAGTGCTCTTTGTGTAAGGGTCAGGAGAAGCCTGAGGCTGGTGACTGGGGCCAACCAGCCTGCTGGCAGCAGCATCCCCTACACGGCCACCCTCTTGGGGGGACAGGACAGCCTGGGTGGGCCTGGGCTCTCACTGTCACTTAGGAGCTCTGTGGCCCTGGGAGGCGTCCCCACCCCTCCAAGCTATCATAGCAATGTGATAGATGGGACACCTTGCCTGGGGCTCAGCACGGTCCCTACCGCAGACTGAGTTCCACTGGGACAGCAAATCCTGGGTCTGAGGCACCCACATTCTAGACATCCCCAAGCCAGGGCACAGAAACAGCCTCTTCCTCCCGGAGTCCTAATGCTCAGGCTGCTGGCTCCCTGGGCTGGGCCCCTCGGGGTCCCTGGCAACCTAAGAAGCAGTTAACCCCTTCGCTTCTCCACCTCAGGGAAGTCTGAGGACGTAGTGGTTCTATTCAAGCTTCTCCTTGCAAAGGGTCTTATTGGGGCCTGCATCCTGGGCCCAGCCTAGCCCTGGGGCTCTGGAAACAGATGTAAGTGGCAAAGGCAGGGCAGAATGCCTGGCCCTGGCAGCCGAGCCTCCTTGTGATGGTGTTGGTGTCACCACCCCTGCTAGCAGAACCCAGTCTGCCTCCCCTTCCCATGCTGCAGGGACAGGGTCTGGAGCACGCTTCCACCTCCCTGGTCACAGGAGCAAGGGAAGTAATCAGCCCAGGAAGCCGCGCGTTTCCTTCCTTTCTCACCAGCCCATCCGGGTTTGGTGAGAGAGCATGGACTTGCCCTGTGGAGACTGCAGCTTCTGGATGTGGGAAGGAGAGCCCTGCAGGCAGGGGGCTTCCAGGCTTGGGACACCTGGGCATTCCTGGGCCAGGTACATGCACCCTCCCACTCAGAACCCCAGAGTCTTGCCCCTCCCTGGTCAAATCTGTTTTCAGGAAAGCACCCAACAAACCTGCAACTCAGAAGCCAAATGAGACCTATCCCAGGCAGGTCCGCTCTGCGATGGTGGCTCTCATACACCGCACAGAAGTGTAAGTTGGCCCCCCCCTCACTCCCTAAATCCCCTCCCTCCCTCCCCGCCCCCACTGCACGCAGGGCTGGCTGGGCTCCAGCTGGCCTCCGCATCAATATTTCATCGGCGTCAATAGGAGGCATCGGGGACAGCCGCTGCGGCAGCACTCGAGCCAGCTCAAGCCCGCAGCTCGCAGGGAGATCCAGCTCCGTCCTGCCTGCAGCAGCACAACCCTGCACACCCACCATGGATGTCTTCAAGAAGGGCTTCTCCATCGCCAAGGAGGGCGTGGTGGGTGCGGTGGAAAAGACCAAGCAGGGGGTGACGGAAGCAGCTGAGAAGACCAAGGAGGGGGTCATGTATGTGGGTAAGTGGGGCATGGCAGGGTGGGACAGTGTGGGTCTGGGCTGACAGCTCCATTTCCTCCCCAGGAGCCAAGACCAAGGAGAATGTTGTACAGAGCGTGACCTCAGGTGAGAAGCCCCAGGGCCAGGGGACACATGGGTGGGGTGGAGGCCAGCCAGTGTCCTCCCATAGTGGCCGAGAAGACCAAGGAGCAGGCCAACGCCGTGAGCGAGGCTGTGGTGAGCAGCGTCAACACTGTGGCCACCAAGACCGTGGAGGAGGCGGAGAACATCGCGGTCACCTCCGGGGTGGTGCGCAAGGTGAGCCCCGGCCCTCAGACCTGCCCAGTCCTCATGGTCTCATGCCCCCTTTTGTCCCCTACAGGAGGACTTGAGGCCATCTGCCCCCCAACAGGAGGGTGAGGCATCCAAAGAGAAAGAGGAAGTGGCAGAGGAGGTAGGAGCTGGGCTCCTGGGGTGCACCATGGGGAGCTGGGTGTGCAGGTCATTCTCTCTCCCAGGCCCAGAGTGGGGGAGACTAGAGGGCTACAGGCCAGCGTGGATGACCTGAAGAGCGCTCCTCTGCCTTGGACACCATCCCCTCCTAGCACAAGGAGTGCCCGCCTTGAGTGACATGCGGCTGCCCACGCTCCTGCCCTCGTCTCCCTGGCCACCCTTGGCCTGTCCACCTGTGCTGCTGCACCAACCTCACTGCCCTCCCTCGGCCCCACCCACCCTCTGGTCCTTCTGACCCCACTTATGCTGCTGTGAATTTTTTTTTTAAATGATTCCAAATAAAACTTGAGCCCACTCCTGCCATGCTTCCTCTGGGTGCTGTGTAGCTTGA